TCCTCCTGCCTTGGCTTCCTAAAGTGCTGGGAATATAGGTGTGAGCCACTGCACCTAGCTGGGTGATTATTAATAATCATGATTGTTAATTATGTTCATGATTACAGGCGCGGTGGCTCACGCCTGTACTCCCAGCACTTTGGGAGGCCGAGGTGGGCGAATCACCTGAGGTCAGGAGTTCAAGACCTGCCTGACTAACATGGAGAAACCTCATCTCTACCAAAAATACAAAATTAGCTGGGTGTGGTGGTGCGTGCCTGTAATCCCAGCTACTCGGGGGGCTGAGGCAGGAGAATTGCTTGAACCCGGGAGGCGGAGGTTGCAGTGAGCTGAGATCGTGCCATTGCATTCCAGCCTGGGCAACAAGAGCGAAACTCCGTCTCAAAAAAAAAAAAAAAATTATGTTCATGGGAAAGCACTTTTCCTAACAAGCCCTTTTCTCACTACATGTAGCGTTTGTGCTCCCACTTCAGTTACTTGTCTTTAGGCATGACCTTTAATCTCTCTGAACCAGTTTCCTCATTTTAAGAATTGAAATGCTGGCTGGGCCAGTGGCTCACGCCTGTAATCCCAGCACTTTGGGAGGCCAAGGCGAGATGACTGCTTGAGTCCAGGAGTTCGAGACTAGCCTGGGCAACATAGTGAGGCCACCTCCCCGCTGTCTCTATAAAAAAATCTAGAAATTAGTCCCACGTGGTGATGTGCGCCTGTAGTCCCAGCTGCTTGGGAGGCTGAGGTGGGGGGATCGCTGAAGCCGGGAGGTCAAGGCTGCAGTGACCCGTGGTCATGCCGCTGCACTCTAGTCTGGGGACACAGTGAGACCCCGTATCAAAAAGAAAAATGCTGCCTATTTCAAGGTTGTAGCAAAGCTAAGTTTGAACAGAGCAAAGGAAGCGCCATAGAAGCTGCACTACTTGCTCATGTCACAGCTGGGGAATGGGGTGGTCGAATGGGGAGGTCCACTGTCGCAATGTTCCAATTCCCGCCCAGAGGGAGGGACCTCCCCTTCGAGGGAGGGCGCCGGAAGTGACGCGAGGCTCTGCGGAGACCAGGAGTCAGACTGTAGGACGACCTCGGGTCCCACGTGTCCCCGGTACTCGCCGGCCGGAGCCCCCGGCTTCCCGGGGCCGGGGGACCTTAGCGGCACCCACACACAGCCTACTTTCCAAGCGGAGCCATGTCTGGTAACGGCAATGCGGCTGCAACGGCGGTGAGTGCTGAGCCGGTGACCAGCACACTTTGGGCTTCTGGACGAGCCGTGCAGCGATTGGCCCCAGGTTGCCATCCTCAGTCGTCTATTGGTCAGAACGGCTATCTTTTTTTTTTTTTTTTTAGGGGACTGTGACCTGGGGACTTTTTCTGCAGGAAGAAAACAGCCCAAAGATGAGAGTGATTCGCGTGGGTACCCGCAAGAGCCAGGTGGGTGCAGGAGCCGGGGTGGAGGAGGTTTGAGGGCAGGACTAATCCAAGTCTCTACCCGCAGCTTGCTCGCATACAGACGGACAGTGTGGTGGCAACATTGAAAGCCTCGTACCCTGGCCTGCAGTTTGAAATCAGTGAGTTTTCTGGAAAGGAGTGGAAGCTAATGATGAGCACCTGATTGATTGACTCTCTCCTCAGTTGCTATGTCCACCACAGGGGACAAGATTCTTGATACTGCACTCTCTAAGGTAACAACATCTTCCTCCCCAGTTCTTGTCCCAGGGATTCACTCAGGCTCTTTCTGTCCGGCAGATTGGAGAGAAAAGCCTGTTTACCAAGGAGCTTGAACATGCCCTGGAGAAGAATGAGTAAGTAAAGATAGGAGAGTGTGGTGCCCTCCTTTCTCTTTGCCCCCCTCTCCCATCTCTATAGAGTGGACCTGGTTGTTCACTCCTTGAAGGACCTGCCCACTGTGCTTCCTCCTGGCTTCACCATCGGAGCCATCTGCAAGTAAGAGTCTTGCAAGTAAGGGGCTTGGGCAGCCCTCATTCTGTGCCCTTCCCTCCTCCCCCAGGCGGGAAAACCCTCATGATGCTGTTGTCTTTCACCCAAAATTTGTTGGGAAGACCCTAGAAACCCTGCCAGAGAAGAGGTAAGTGGGGCCTGGATAGGCAGCTTGGTGGGTTAAAATCTCATTGTAACTTCTCTCTGGGCAGTGTGGTGGGAACCAGCTCCCTGCGAAGAGCAGCCCAGCTGCAGAGAAAGTTCCCGCATCTGGAGTTCAGGAGTATTGTATCCTTTTAGAAGAGTGACGGATCCTTTTGCCGACACTGTGGTCCTTAGCAACTCTCCACAGCGGGGAAACCTCAACACCCGGCTTCGGAAGCTGGACGAGCAGCAGGAGTTCAGTGCCATCATCCTGGCAACAGCTGGCCTGCAGCGCATGGGCTGGCACAACCGGGTGGGGCAGGTAGGGCCTGCCCCTATCCTCTCCCCAGCTCACACCCTTTTGACTCCCTGTTCCGCCTCCACAGATCCTGCACCCTGAGGAATGCATGTATGCTGTGGGCCAGGTACACTTGACCAGGGAAGCCACATGGTGACAAGGCCTGATGTCCTAGGATGTTTTTCCATCAGGGGGCCTTGGGCGTGGAAGTGCGAGCCAAGGACCAGGACATCTTGGATCTGGTGGGTGTGCTGCACGATCCCGAGACTCTGCTTCGCTGCATCGCTGAAAGGGCCTTCCTGAGGCACCTGGTAGGGCCTGTGCTCCACCTGTGGAGGGCTGGCCCTTGCAGCTCACAAGAACTTCTTGTTACAGGAAGGAGGCTGCAGTGTGCCAGTAGCCGTGCATACAGCTATGAAGGATGGGCAAGTAAGTGGGGGGAAATGGGCGGGAAGCCAGGGGACTGTGCTGAGGCAACTGTTTTCTTCCCCAGCTGTACCTGACTGGAGGAGTCTGGAGTCTAGACGGCTCAGATAGCATACAAGAGACCATGCAGGCTACCATCCATGTCCCTGCCCAGGTACCAAAGCTGGAGGGCGAGGGGGTAATAAACTCACCAAATCCCACCTCCTTCCCTCATACAGCATGAAGATGGCCCTGAGGATGACCCACAGTTGGTAGGCATCACTGCTCGTAACATTCCACGAGGGCCCCAGTTGGCTGCCCAGAACTTGGGCATCAGCCTGGCCAACTTGTTGCTGAGCAAAGGAGCCAAAAACATCCTGGATGTTGCACGGCAGCTTAACGATGCCCATTAACTGGTTTGTGGGGCACAGATGCCTGGGTTGCTGCTGTCCAGTGCCTACATCCCGGGCCTCAGTGCCCCATTCTCACTGCTATCTGGGGAGTGATTACCCCGGGAGACTGAACTGCAGGGTTCAAGCCTTCCAGGGATTTGCCTCACCTTGGGGCCTTGATGACTGCCTTGCCTCCTCAGTATGTGGGGGCTTCATCTCTTTAGAGAAGTCCAAGCAACAGCCTTTGAATGTAACCAATCCTACTAATAAACCAGTTCTGAAGGTGTTGTGTGTGCGCGTGTGGAGTTGGCGGGAAGAT